ATTTAAAAGAAATTATTTCATTCTATGATAATGTGACAAAAGAAACAAAGATGTGAAATAAAAACTAATAGGAAGGAATCCACTTTCAGCAGTGTGGCCAGGAATTTGCTCTCCAAAGAAGGGATGATTAGGCTGAAATATGGAGAAAGAGAAAGAAAGTTGATTTAAAAAGTTTCAAGCAATACAGTATGTAAACAGACACCAATGTCTGCAGTCTAAGGATGGCATTAAATCTGCTGGTGGTTTATATGTGATCATCATTGTACTACAAGTTCTATGAGAGCATGGATACTGAATATCCTGTTCAATATTGTATTTTCATCACCAGAATAGCACTTAGCACACAGTATGGCTCAAAAAAAAAATCTCAGATAAAGTCAATGACATGGTTTAAGGGACTCAAACGTTAGAGTGCTCAGACAGTAACAAGGACAGATAGGATCAACTAAGAATCTGATCAGGTCAATGCTGTGAAATAGACAAGTGTGATCTTTGATAACTCCTTTCTAAAATCTCTTTGATCTTTTATCTCTTTTATCTTTCATTGATCCTCTACTCTTGAAATCCTTATTTTATATCACTTTCTTCCAGGACCATGTACTCAATCAACTGCTAAAAAAGAAAACCCAAAAACCCTAAAGTCTATAGTTATAACTCACTCAGTCCCAGAAATGAATCTGCAATGCATGAGCTACTATCATGGTAACATGTCCCTGACATTCTTTGTCAGCATCCTTTGTCACCTGCTTGTAAGGATTTTGAAAGAGATGGAGAAAGGTAGGTTGAAGGTTCCTTATCAGGAGGTTTGCTGTCAAAGCTCATTCTAAATGGAATACAAATTTTATCTTCCAGACATGCCTCAGTACCTATCAGAATTTAGCCTTGAGAAAAATGAGGCAACCACTGAGAGTAATGACCCTTTTAGGGAATCTGTGCTCAATTCTGAACTCTATTCAGAGGCCTTGGGGTGGGGCTTGTTTGTACATAGTGGCCACATAAAGCCTGGTAAACTCAGCTGGTCTCCAGGGCGAGGCTGAGGGCAGAGAGTTGGACACAACCCTGAGATTTATCCCTCACAATGCGGAAAGACAGACTTCTTCATTTATGTCTTGTGCTACTTCTTATCCTGCTTTCTGCCAGTGACTCAAACTCTACAGAACCGTAAGTCTCACTCAAGACCCCTTCCTCCAGAGTTTTCTCTAATTTAGACTTCTTCCTTTCCCAGGCAGTATATGGTGCTGGTCCCCTCCCTGCTCCACACTGAGGCCCCTAAGAAGGGCTGTGTCCTTCTGAGCCACCTGAATGAGACAGTGACTGTAAGTGCTTCCTTGGAGTCTGGCAGGGAAAACAGGAGCCTCTTCACTGACCTGGTGGCGGAGAAGGACTTATTCCACTGTGTCTCCTTCACTGTGAGTGCTACGGTGCCAGCTGGCTATCCCTGTCCTCAGTAGTAAAAAATCCTTTGCTTTTTAGCTCCCAAGGATCTCAGCCTCTTCAGAGGTGGCATTCCTTAGCATCCAGATAAAGGGGCCTACGCAAGATTTCAGGAAGAGGAACACAGTTCTGGTACTGAACACCCAAAGTCTGGTCTTTGTCCAGACAGACAAACCCATGTATAAACCAGGACAGACAGGTAAGTAGGGAAATTCCACTGTTTGGGGCAACGTCTGAATCTTATCGGAGAACTACTTTTCCAGTAAGATTCCGTGTTGTCTCCGTGGATGAAAATTTTCGCCCTCGAAATGAACTGGTAAGCATCCACTATCTGTGGTTTGGGTTGTGAATCACATCTCTTCTTTCCTTTTATCATATAGATTCCACTGATATACCTTGAGGTAAGTATCAGAAAAAGTATCTTATAAGGAAAGATTACCGCCCATGTTTCTTGTTTCCCTTCAGAACCCAAGAAGAAATCGAATTGCACAATGGCAGAGTCTCAAGCTAGAAGCTGGCATCAATCAGTTGTCCTTTCCCCTCTCATCAGAGCCCATTCAGGGCTCCTACAGGGTGGTGGTACAGACAGAATCAGGTGGAAGGATACAGCACCCCTTCACCGTGGAGGAATTTGGTATGGATTATGGAAGATGAAAAAGGCATAACACCTTCCTTATTCCTATTATCTCTATTAACAGTGCTTCCCAAGTTTGAGGTCAAAGTTCAGGTGCCAAAGATAATCAGTATCATGGATGAAAAAGTGAACATAACAGTCTGTGGAGAGTGAGTTACATTGTTTTTATCTAAAATTTTATTCTCAATTCCTGATTTATTTCTCATGTACCAGATACACTTATGGGAAGCCTGTCCCAGGACTTGCAACTGTGAGCCTGTGTAGAAAATTATCTCGTGTTCTTAATTGTGACAAGCAGGAGGTCTGTGAGGAATTCAGTCAACAGGTTAGTAGGCGGTATTCTCCCTCAGTGCTATCTTGACATTTATTGGTTTTGGTATTTTTCTCAGCTTAACAGCAATGGCTGCATCACCCAACAAGTACACACCAAAATGCTCCAGATTACAAATACGGGCTTTGAAATGAAGCTTAGAGTGGAAGCCAGGATCAGAGAAGAGGGGACAGGTGTGAGTAATGAACGAATATGGGAAATAAAATTCTAAAAGTACTGACTCTTTATATTTTTCAGACCTGGAAGTCACTGCAAACAGGATCAGTGAAATCACAAACATTGTATCCAAACTCAAATTCGTGAAAGTGGATTCACACTTTAGACAAGGAATCCCCTTTTTTGCACAGGTAAGATATGTTGTAATGCACAGGTAAGCAAACACATCAACTATCAAGTACTTTTCTTCTTTAGGTGCTTCTGGTGGATGGAAAAGGTGTGCCCATCCCCAATAAACTCTTCTTCATCTCTGTGAATGACGCCAATTATTACTCCAATGCAACCACCAATGAGCAGGGTCTTGCACAGTTTTCAATCAATACTACCAGTATCTCGGTTAATAAACTTTTTGTCCGGGTAAGTATAGAAAGACAAATCTCTGAGGACAAAGTATTCTTTCTTTGCTTTTCTGTTTACTCAGGTTTTCACTGTGCATCCCAACTTGTGTTTTCACTATTCATGGGTAGCAGAAGACCACCAGGGTGCTCAGCACACTGCAAATCGTGTTTTCTCCTTAAGTGGAAGTTACATTCACCTGGAGCCTGTGGCTGGTACCCTGCCCTGTGGCCACACGGAGACTATCACGGCACACTATACACTGAATAGACAGGCCATGGGAGAGTTATCGGAGCTCAGTTTCCATTACCTGGTAAGAATGAGGCCATGGAATACAATTGCAGCAAGAAATTTCCTTCACTGTTTTTTCATTTCAGATCATGGCTAAGGGAGTCATCGTCAGATCTGGAACCCACACTCTGCCTGTGGAGTCAGGAGACAGTGAGTATCCTCAGATTCATCTCTCCTTGCTCGACCATTTTGTCTCACTCTCTCCATGTTCCAGTGAAAGGCAGTTTTGCCTTATCCTTCCCTGTGGAGTCAGACGTTGCCCCCATTGCACGAATGTTCATCTTTGCCATTTTACCAGATGGAGAAGTTGTTGGAGACTCTGAAAAATTTGAGATTGAAAACTGTCTAGCCAACAAGGTGAGCGATTTAACATAAAATTAAAAGAACACACACTGGTTGACGTTTCCTTCATTTCCCACAGGTGGATTTGAGCTTCAGCCCAGCACAAAGTCCCCCAGCCTCACATGCCCACCTGCAAGTAGCAGCTGCTCCGCAGTCCCTCTGTGCCCTTCGTGCTGTGGACCAAAGTGTGCTGCTCATGAAGCCTGAGGCTGAGCTCTCTGTGTCCTCAGTGAGTTTCCAGTGGCCTTGGGGACCAGGAAGCAGTTCTGCCTTTGATCCCCCCACTGCTACAGGTATATAATCTGCTAACTGTGAAGGATCTCACCAATTTTCCTGACAATGTGGACCAGCAGGAGGAAGAACAAGGACACTGTCCCCGTCCTTTCTTCATTCATAATGGAGCCATCTATGTTCCCTTATCAAGTAATGAAGCAGATATTTATAGCTTCCTCAAGGTAAAATTCTCACTACTTATTAACATGCTGGCTACAAGTAGATTGAACAATTATTTTTTTCCAGGGGATGGGATTGAAGGTGTTCACTAACTCAAAAATCCGAAAACCAAAGTCGTGTTCAGTCATCCCTTCCGTGTCTGCAGGAGCAGTAGGTCAAGGATACTATGGAGGTAAAACAGCAATTTGCTTTTAATTTTATTTCTTCCCTAACTAGACAATTTTCTCTTACTTTAGCAGGTCTAGGAGTAGTAGAGAGACCATATGTTCCTCAATTAGGCACATATAATGTGATACCCTTAAATAATGAACAAAGTTCAGGGCCAGTCCCTGAAACGGTGCGAAGCTATTTTCCTGAGACTTGGATCTGGGAGTTGGTGGCAGTGAAGTAAGTAACTTTACTTTCCTCCATTTGCTGGATATTTCTGTTCTTCACTTGCCCTCCTCCCCAGCTCATCAGGTGTGGCTGAGGTAGGAGTAACAGTCCCTGACACCATCACCGAGTGGAAGGCAGGGGCCTTCTGCCTGTCCGAAGATGCTGGACTTGGTATCTCTTCCACTGCCTCTCTCCGAGCCTTCCAGCCCTTCTTTGTGGAGCTCACAATGCCTTACTCTGTGATTCGTGGAGAGGTCTTCACACTCAAGGCCACGGTCCTAAACTACCTTCCCAAATGCATCCGGGTAAGGAAAATGAGGGTGAACAGGAAAGGTGGCATTTCTGTCTCTGCCTCACATGGGGTGATAGGTCAGTGTGCAGCTGAAAGCCTCTCCAGCCTTCCTAGCTTCCCAAAATACAAAGGGAGAAGAATCCTATTGTATCTGTGGAAATGAGAGACAAACCTTGTCTTGGACAGTGACTCCTAAAACTCTGGGTGAGTGACAGTACCCAAAAGGGCCTATCAATGATACTCATGTTTTCAATATTCCTTGTTTTAGGGAATGTGAACTTCTCAGTGAGTGCAGAGGCAATGCAGTCCTTAGAACTCTGTGGAAATGAGGTTGTTGAGGTCCCTGAGATTAAAAGAAAAGACACAGTCATCAAAACCCTGTTGGTGGAGGTAACATATTTTTGGGAGTCCCTAACAACTGTATCTTTTCTCCTTTTCTTTCCTTTCATCCAAGGCTGAAGGTATTGAGCAAGAAAAGACTTTCAGTTCTATGACCTGTGCCTCAGGTAAGAGTCCATCTTCATAATCATAGTGAGATCCTCCTTTAACATGGGCTGTCTGTTTCTAAAGGTGCTAATGTGTCTGAGCAGTTGTCCTTGAAGCTCCCATCAAATGTGGTCAAAGAATCTGCCAGAGCTTCTTTCTCAGTTCTGGGTGAGTCACCTTCCATTTAGTAAACCTGGGCCTATTCTGACATCTAATCTTTCACATTCCCCAGGTGACATATTAGGTTCTGCTATGCAAAATATACAAAATCTCCTCCAGATGCCATATGGCTGTGGAGAACAGAACATGGTCCTATTTGCTCCTAACATCTATGTCTTGAACTATCTGAATGAAACCCAGCAGCTGACGCAGGAGATCAAGGCCAAGGCCGTTGGCTATCTCATCACTGGTAAGTGAGACAGAGAAAAATTTACTTTGTTACTTCATGAACAATCTGAAGCCTTCCATTTCAGGTTACCAGAGACAGCTGAACTACAAACACCAAGATGGCTCCTACAGCACCTTTGGGGAACGATATGGCAGGAACCAGGGCAACACTTGGTAAGAAAGAAAATCTATTCTGAGTTTCAACTGAGCCTCAGCACTGCATTTTTCCTCCCCCTAGGCTCACAGCTTTTGTACTGAAGACTTTCGCCCAGGCTCGATCCTACATCTTCATTGATGAAGCACACATTACCCAATCTCTCACGTGGCTCTCCCAGATGCAGAAGGACAATGGCTGTTTCAGGAGCTCTGGGTCACTGCTCAACAATGCCATAAAGGTGAACTGTTCCACAAACTTCTGAGCCTGACATGGAATTAATCAAATCAATGTTGTATTCACAGGGAGGTGTAGAAGATGAAGCGACCCTCTCCGCCTATGTTACTATTGCCCTTCTGGAAATTCCTCTCCCAGTCACTGTAGGTACCAGCTCAATCCCATTCCCTACCATTAGTTTGACACAACCACATTTTGCCTTTACAGAACCCTATTGTTCGCAATGCCCTGTTCTGCCTGGAGTCAGCCTGGAATGTAGCAAAGGAGGGGACCCATGGGAGCCATGTCTACACCAAGGCATTGCTGGCCTATGCTTTTTCCCTACTGGGAAAGCAAAATCAGAATAGAGAAATACTGAACTCACTTGATAAGGAAGCTGTGAAAGAAGGTGAGAGCACTTATAAGTGGGAGCTGAACAATGTTACAATTATCTCCTTTTTCTCACCCTTAAGACAACCTCGTCCATTGGGAGCGCCCTCAGAGACCCAAGGCACCAGTGGGGCATCTTTACCAAACCCAGGCTCCCTCTGCTGAGGTGGAGATGACATCCTATGTGCTCCTCGCTTATCTCACGGCCCAGCCAGCCCCCACCTCAGGGGACCTGACCTCTGCAACTAACATTGTGAAGTGGATCATGAAGCAGCAGAACGCCCAAGGTGGTTTCTCCTCCACCCAGGTCAGTGGTTCCCAAAGAGTCTTCTGCTCCAGCTTTGGGGCGGTTGTCCACTCGTCTCTTCCAGGACACAGTGGTGGCTCTCCATGCCCTGTCCAGGTATGGAGCAGCCACTTTCACCAGAACTGAGAAAACTGCACAGGTCACCGTTCAGGATTCACAGACCTTTTCTACAAATTTCCAAGTAGACAACAACAACCTCCTATTACTGCAGCAGATCTCATTGCCAGAGCTCCCTGGAGAATATGTCATAACAGTAACTGGGGAAAGATGTGTGTATCTTCAGGTAGGGCTCCAAGCTTATATGGGTGAGAGTCAGAGAAACTGATAGTGTCTTTGCTGTTTCACAGACATCCATGAAATACAATATTCTTCCAGAGAAAGAGGACTCCCCATTTGCTTTAAAAGTGCAGACTGTGCCCCAAACTTGCGATGGACACAAAGCCCACACCAGCTTTCAGATCTCACTGACCATCAGGTAAGACGTTCTAACCTAATCACCTATCTTTGAACCCTAAATTCTTTTTCCTTTGACACTACAGTTACACAGGAAACCGTCCTGCTTCCAATATGGTGATTGTTGATGTAAAGATGGTATCTGGTTTTATTCCCCTGAAACCAACAGTAAAAATGGTAGGTGTATTTTAATCCTAATAGACTTCATAAACTTTAACTGAAGTTTTCTAATTCTCTCCAGCTTGAAAGATCTAGCTCTGTGAGCCGGACAGAAGTGAGCAACAACCATGTCCTCATTTATGTGGAACAGGTGAGGGCTCTGACATCCTGGCTGAGACTACAAGGTTCTTGATTACTCCCACTTTTCCTTTCAGGTGACAAATCAGACGCTAAGTTTTTCCTTCATGGTTCTGCAAGACATCCCAGTAGGAGACTTGAAGCCAGCAATTGTTAAAGTCTATGATTACTATGAGACAGGTGAGTGAAAGAAAAATGAAACAATCTTAACCTTCTCCATTCTTTCTTGCCACTCTTGGTGCAGGTATTAAAGACCCTAAAATGACTTCTGGTGGCCTGGGATTCCTTGGGAAAACAGAAAAGTTGCCACAAATCCCATTTGGGGAAAAACCTTTGTTTTCGTTGTGGAACCCCTGGAATTAGAGGTAAATAAGTACCTCTCAAAATCTGTCTTTGTGTGCAATAAGAATCTGTTTTATTTTGTAACAGAACATGATTTGAAAAACTGGTTATTTTACCAAGGCTTTGACTGGAGAGGTGTGCTGTCCTTTAAGGAATCAAACTTGACTTATGGAGCCAATAAAACTCTCGGGAAACTGGCCTCATATTTTATGTGCACAGTCCCTGTACAGGGTTTCTGACCTGTGGTAAGTAAAGAATGTCACTTTCTGACAGGCCAGTACCCCCAAGTTATCTTGGAACCTCAGGAGGAGAGGAATTCACCCAACTCATAGGTATTTAATGGTACAATTCCATGACTGGGCTCAGCTTTAAAAGGCCTTATCTCAGATTCCTTCTATGGAACAAAATTCCATCAATGCCAGTTTAAAAGGCCTAGGTAACAAATAATTATTCTTGCTGCACTGTATGCAAATAATTAAACCAAGTATAATAATGCAAACCATTCCTACCATGATTTATTTTTTAATAACGGTTACTGGCAGAAAATAACACGTGGCCCTTTCCAAACATGTGCCTCTGCCTCTCATTAGGTAAGGAATGTTGCTTCTATCTCAACCAATTGGGCCGAGTAAGAAACACTGCTAAATAACTTAAAGAAAGGGCCAAAGAGCTAAGGGAATTCCAAAACAACCAAATGGATTCTTGATTTGGGAAAAAAACCATAGCATGGGTCATCCCATTCCTGGGCCCCCCCCTACTACTATGCCTAGGACTAATGTTCTTACCCTGCCTAATTAATCTTTTCCAGAGATTTTTAACTGACAGGATCATGGCCATTTCACAGACAACTACCCAAAAACTGCCCCAAAGGGCATCAGCCTAATGGCTAATGTCAGCATGACCATAAACCACAAATGACATCTCTGACCAGAAACATTCCAACACGAAAATAAACCCCTCCCCAGCCAGAGACATGCCCATCCCAAGATAACCTCCTCTCCGGCCAGAGAGATGCAGCCCCAAGATAACCTCCCCTCTGACCAGAGACATTCCAACCCCACAATAAACTTCTCCTCCACACAGAAACATTCCAAGCCTGTGATAAGCTCTCTTACCCTAAAACCCTTAAATACTCTTAGTCTGTAAGAGAGAGTGGTCCTGACCAAAAATTGGTCAGAATCCCCTCTCAGGTTTATTCTCCAAAATAAACCTGTCTTTCACTGTTGAGCCATTTTTCATGTTTCTTTCCTCTTTCTTTAACTCTTACAGGAGGAGTGGCTACACTTATATCAGATAAAATAGACTGAGTTAAAAACTGTTACAAGAGACCAAAAGGGAAATTTTATAATGATAAAAGGGTCAATTCAACAGGAATATATAACAATTACAATTATATATGCATCCAACAGTAGAACACCTAAATATATAAAGCAAACATTGGAAAAACAGAAAAGAGAAATAGGGAGCAATAAAATAATAGTAGGAAACTTCAATACTATTTGCAATAATGGATACATCATTCAGACAGAAATCTGTATCCATAAGAAAACAGCAGACTTGAATAACACAATAGACCAAATGGACCAAACAGACATATGCAGAATATTCCACCAAACAGCAGCTGAATACATACTCTTCTCATGTGCACTCAGATCCTTCCCCAGGATAAGTCACATATTAAGTCACAAAATAAGTTATAACAAATTTAGAAAGATTGAAATCACACCAAGTGTCTTTCTGGCCACAACAAAATTAAACTATAAATCAATAACAGAAGGAAGACTGGAAAAATAAAAAATACATAGATATTAAACAACAGACTCTTGAAAAGTCATTGAGTGAAAGAAGGAATCAAGAAGGAATTTAAAGTGCCTTAATACAAATGAAAACAAAAATAAAAAACACTAAAATTATGGTATTCAGCAAAAGCACTATTAAGAAGGAGGTTTACTGTGATAAATACCTACATTAACAAAGAACAAAGATCTAAAATAATCAACCCAAATTTATACTTCAAGAGGCTAGAAAAAGAACAAACTAAGCTCAAAATTAGCAGAGAAAGAAATAACAAAAATTAGAGAAGAAATAAATAAAACAAGAAAAGAAAAAAATCAAAGAGGCTCAGTGGGTTTTTTGAAAAAAATAATTAACACACCCTTATTTAGACTAAAAAAAAAGAAATGAAAGAAGATACATTATAACTGCTCTTTTAGAAATAAAAATGATCATAAGTGAACAAATATGTCAACTAATCGAATAACCTAGAAGAATTGTGTAAATTCCCAAATACACAAAACATGTCAAAAGTAAAAATCAAGAAAGTTTGAACAGACCTATCATTAGTATGGAGATTTAATGAATAACAAAAATCCTTCTAACAAATAAAAACCCAGGATCAGATAGCTTCACAGGTAGATTCTAATACACATTTTTTTAAAAAAGTGCCAATCAGTCTCAAATGCTTCCAAAAAGTGAGAGAACACTTCCAAACTCATTTTATAAGGCCAGTAGCACACTGCTACCAAAGCCAGACAAGGACACTACAAGAAAAAAAAAATGACAGGCCAATATCTCTGATGAATATAGATGCAAAAAATATTTTAAAAATATTAGGAAATAGAATCCAACAGCACATTAAAGGGATCATACATCATGACCAAGTAGTATTTATTCCCAGGATGCAAGGATGGTTCAGTATGTATAAATTTGTACCACATTCACAGAATAAAGGGAAAAAAAATCACATAATTATATAAATACAAGCAGAGAAAGCATTTGACAAAATTCAACATTCTTTCATGTTAAAAACTCTCAAGAAACTATAAATAGGAGAGTATCTCAACATAATACAGGCTATATATGAAAGGCCCATAGATAATATCAGACTCAACGGTGAAAAGTTGAAAGCTTTTCCTTTAAGAACAGGAGCAAGGCAATGATGCCCACTCTTGCCACTTTTATTCAATATAGAACCAAAGCCCTAGCCAGAACAGTTAGGTAAGAAAAATAAATTAAAGCCTACCAAATCAGAAAGGAAGAGATAAACTTTTTCCTGTTTGCTGATGCCATTATATTATGTATTAAAAATCCCAAAGGCTCCATTTTAAAAAACTGTTAAAACTAATACACAAATACAGTAAGATTGCAAGCTACAAAATCAACTTACAAAAATCAGTTGCATTTCTATACACTAGCAATAAACTCTGAAAAGGAAATTAAGACAACAATCCCATTTACAATAGCACAAAAAAGAATTAAATACTTAAGGAAAAACTTTTCCAAGGAAGTGAAAGACCTGTGTCTGGAAACAAAAACATTGATGAAAGAAATTAAGACACAATTAAATAAAAATATATACCATGTTCATTGATTGGAAGATTTACTATTGTCAAAATAACCATAATATCAAAAGCAATCTATAGATTCAATGCAACCCCTGTCAAAATCACATTGGTATTGTTTAAAAAAATAGAAAAGGAAATCCTAAAATTTATAGGGAATGAGAAAACACCACAAATAACAAAATCAATCTTGAGAAAGAAGAAGAAAGCTGGAGGACTCACACTTCCTAATTTCAAAATTTAGTACAAAACCACAGTAATCAAAACAGTATGGTGCTGGCATAAAGACAGATAAACATCAATGACAGAATAGAGATCTCAGGAATAAATGCACCCATAAAAGGTCAACTGGTCTTTGACAAGGGTACCAAGAATACACTAGGGGGAATGGATAGTCCCTTCAACAAATGGTGTGGAGAAAACTGTATATCCATAAGCAAAACAATAAAATTTGATGTTTATCTTACACCATACACAAGAATTAACTCAAAGTGGATTAAAGACATAAAAGTAAGGCCTGAAACTGTAAAACTGATATAAGAAAAAATAAAAGACATGCTTTATGATCTTGGTCTTGGCAATGATTTCTTGGATATGACACCAAAATCACAGACAACGAAAACAAAAACAAATAAGTTGAACTATGTCAAACTGGAAAGCTCTTGCAAAGCAAAGGAATAATCAACAAAGTGAAAAGACAACATATGGAATGGTAGAAAATATTTGCAAACCATGTGTCTGACAAGGGGTTGCTATCCAAAACATATAAGCAACTCCTACAACTCAACTCAACAGCAAAAAAACTAATAACATGACTTTAAAATGGGCAAGGATCTGAGTAGACATCTTTCAAAAGAAAACATACAAATGGCCAATAGGTATATGAAAAAATGCTCAATGCCACTAATCAGGGAAATGCAAATCAAAACCACAATGAGATATCGCTTCACACATGTCAGGATGCCTATTATCAAATAAAAGACAACAAGTGGTTGGCAAAGATGTGGAGAAAACTGGAATCTTTGTATACTGTTGGTGTTAATGCAAAATGGTGCAACTGCTATGGAAACATGGTGTATATATTCATCTATATTTGTATATATGTATATGCATATTATATATACATGCATATATATATGCACACATATATGCACACACACATGCACAATGGAATATTGCCTTTTTTAAATGCCAAGATAAGAAACAATTTATTACAGAAGAAAAATTTCTCATCCAAAA